GACTCCCAAGGAGACTGGGCGTCCAGCTCAAATCTGCCTCCTGTGCCAGCTTTCAGGCAGTACTTTCATGAGAGAAGGTGCAGAGGTGGATTCTGGGATTAGCAGGTGATTGTTGGAAGGAAAGGGGAGGTCTGGAAGGTCCTTGGGCACGCACAGTTATCTGTCCGTGCCAGCTCGTGGGTCCTGGGTGTGAATCCTGGGGAAGTCTGTATGAAGCGCGGTGGAAGTTCAGTTGGCATCAGCCAGCTGGTTCTGCACAGACTCTGCTGGCTCATGTGGGTTCCAGCCGGTTTCAGCCAGTTTTGTTCTTGTCGGCGTTTCAGCTGCCTGTTTCTTTTCACGTTTGCCATCCTGCAAACTCGAATGTTTGTGGATTTTGGTGTCTAACTCTTTGGGGTGCCGTTCCATTTGTCGGGCCTGAGGGGTCTCCCGTGCAGGTGGCTTGAGTCCCATGTGGCCAGGTGACACCGTCATGCGGGTGGCTAGCGTGTTGGGTGACAGTCTCCAGGGCTGTCCGCTGCTGCTGCCCCGGGACCTGTTTCCCTTTGTGGTCCGTCATTTCTCAGGAGACGCCTTGCGATGGTCTTAGTTCCTTTTCTTCTGCTTACAACAGAAAACCTAAGGCCATGTAGTTTATAAGAAAAGGAATTAACTTGTCACAGCTCTGGAGGCTGAGAAGTCCCAGGTCGAGGGGCCATATCTGGCCAGGGCCTTCTTCCTGGTGGGGACTCTGGAGCCCTGAGGCGGCCAGGGTGTCACATGGCAAGGGGAGGGGGCTAAGCGAGCCGGTTCCACCCAGGTCTCTCCTCCTCACAAAGCCCCAGGCCCTCTGCCACATTAACCCATCTGTCCCTTCATCCATGAATCCATGAATGGATTCATCCATTCCTGAAGGCAGAGGCCACATGACCCAGCTGCCTCTTGAAGGCCCCAGTACCTAATCCTGCCATCTCCCAATACCACCATCTCCAACACCGCCATCTCCCGATACCCACATCTCCCAATACCCACATCTCCCGATACCGCTACCTCTCAATACCGCCACCTCCCAACACTGCCATCTCCCGATACCCACATCTCCCAATACTGCTACCTCTCAATACCACCACCTCCAACACCACCATCTCCAACACTGCCACCTCCAACACCACCATCTCCAACACCGCCACCTCCAACACCGCCGTCTCCCGATACCTCCACCTCCGGACACCCCCACCTCCTGACCCACCCACCTCCCAACACCAACACCTCCCGACACACCCACCTCCCGACACCCCCACCTCCCAATACCAACACCTCCCGACACCCCCACTTCCCGACACCCCCACCTCCCGACACCAACACCTCCCAACACCAACACTTCCCCACACCCCCACCTCCCAACACTAACACCTCCTGACACCCCCACCTCCCGACACCCCCACCTCCCAACACCAACACCTCCCGACACCCCCACCTCCCGACACCAACACCTCCCGACACCAACACCTCCCGACACCAACACCTCACGACACCCACACCTCCCGACACCAACACCTCCCGACACCAACACCTTCCGACACCCCCACCTCCCGACACCGCCACCTCCCGATACCCGCATCTCCCGACACCACCATCTCTGGCATTAAGTTCCTGGTGCATTTTGGAGGGGACGCACCCAACCAGAGCAGAGACCTGTGAGTGTCCATCACTCGCACATTGTCATACACTAGTTGCCATGTCCATGGATGACTTCTGCCGCCCTCACCCTCTGGGCATCAGTCATCCTGCCGTGACTCCGAACCTTCCCTCCTTGCCTGTCTTCTTACTGATTTGTTTCTGTCCGTGTGCATGAGGCTTCTGTCTTATTCCCGGGTTATCATTCATTATCATTTATCCCAGTGCTCAAATCGTCCCACATGGACCCTCAGGAGTCCCTCCGAACAATCCCTGTGTCCTTGTAATGCACCTGCTGTCCTCTGAACCTGCTCTTACTGTGGGGCACATGGTACCGCAGGCTCGGCCTCTGAGCCCGCGCTTACTGTGGGGCGCGCGGTACCGCAGGCTCGGCCTCTGAGCCCACTCTTACTGTTGGACATGTGATGTCGCAGGCTCGTCCCATGCTCTCCCTGCCCCAGCCCTCAGATGCTCCATTTCTTGGAGGAGACCTGGCGCCTTTGAGTGGAGGGTGACTTAGGCACCGGATGTGTTCACCACTGCCAGGGAGCAGCATTCCTGGGCACCGTTAACAGTTAGGAAGCAGACACGCATCTCTGCACCACACATGGACACACACACTCTTCTATTCTGTGTCTGTATATCAAATCCACAAGTGCAGCGGGGCATGCCGGCACACACCTGAGGTCCCAGCCACTCGGGAGGCTGAGGCAGGGGGATTGCTTGAGTCTGGGAGTTCAGGGCCACAGTGAACGTGAACTATGCATTCGTGAACTATCCATTGCAGCCTGGGCAACAGAGCAAGACCCTTTTTCTAAAAAAATAAAAACTTCCAGGAGTCCACTTTGCAGCTTCTCTTCCAGTCCAGCGCTGCTGGGCCCCCCAGCTGTCTCCCTTGCTGTCCTTTAACTCCCGTCTCCGACCGCCAGCCGTCACTCCTGGGTGACACACTGTCGAGATGGAGAGCTGCTGTTTGAAGGCCCGTGGTCCTTGGAAAGGACGATGTGCAGGTCCCGGGAGGCCTCCCCCTCATGCTGCAGTCACTCGGCAGACAATTGCCAGGCCCACGCTGGTGCTGGGGTACAAACGGGAAGGCGGGGGCTCTGCCGGCCACAGGACTCTCAGCTCCCTCATCACCACCCACACCCACGGGCTGGCCTCCCAAAATTTCCCCCATCTGCCTCTGGCCCCCCAACCGGATCATTCTTTCCACCCTTGCCTCCCTGGGGTCCCCGTGAGCTCCCGATCATTCTTTCCACCCCTACTGCCCTGGGGTCGGGGTGAGCTCCCAATCATTCTTTCCACCCTGACCGCCCTGGGGTCGGCGTGAGCTCCCGATCGTTCTTTCTACCCCTACTGCTCTGGGGTCCGTGTGAGCTCCGGATCATTCTTTCCACCCTGACTCCCCTGGGGTCGGAGTGAGCTCCCGATCATTCTTTCCACTCTGACCGCCCTGGGGTTGAGGTGAACCAGTCTTTGCATTGAAGCTGCAAGCCTGAGGCACGGTGGCCCTGGCGTCTCCCGAGCCATGAGGTAGGAACCCCAGAGGGTTTCAGTCCGGGATGGCACTGCCTCTAACGCTGGTTTCCTTGTGCAGTGGCCGGGCCACCCTTCCCGCCACCCTCCTCCCTTCACACATGAGGTTGGTGACGGCGCCCTGGAAGCCCACGATGTCTGTCAAAGCCACCCTGGTTCTGTCCCCATAGGAGGGCTCCCCGAGGACTTTCTGAACTCCCTGGAGAAGATGGAGGACGGCAAGTTGAAGGTCACCCTCAAGTACCCCCATTACTTCCCCCTCCTGAAGAAATGCCACGTGCCTGAGACCAGGAGGAAAGTGGAGGAGGCCTTCAACTGCCGGTGCAAGGAGGTGAGAAGGCACGGCCAGGGGGCCCCAGAACACCTGGGTGACAGTGTGGTGGTGTCGGTTGCAGGAGAACTGCGCTATCCTCAAGGAGCTGGTGACGCTGCGGGCCCAGAAGTCCCGCCTGCTGGGGTTCCACACGCACGCCGACTATGTCCTGGAGATGAACATGGCCAAGACCAGCCAGACCGTGGCCACCTTCCTAGGTAGCCCTTCCTTCCTCCTCCACTGGGGTCCCGCGAGAGGCCCACCTTTCTGCCCTCCCCGCAGATGAGCTGGCGCAGAAGCTGAAGCCCCTGGGGGAGCAGGAGCGTGCGGTGATTCTGGAGCTGAAGCGTGCGGAGTGCGAGCGCCGGGGCCTGCCCTTCGACGGCCGCATCCGTGCCTGGGACATGCGCTACTACATGAACCAGGTGGAGGAGACGCGCTACTGCGTGGACCAGAACCTGCTCAAGGAGTACTTCCCCGTGCAGGTGGTCACGCACGGGCTGCTGGGCATCTACCAGGAGCTCCTGGGGCTGGCCTTCCACCACGAGGAGGGCGCCAGTGCCTGGCATGAGGACGTGCGGCTCTACACCGCGAGGGACGCGGCCTCGGGGGAGGTGGTCGGCAAGTTCTACCTGGACCTGTACCCGCGGTGGGTGAGGGCAGCGGGGGCGGGGGGCGCACCCTGCGGGGCCTGACGCTGCCTCCCTCCCCAGGGAAGGAAAGTACGGGCACGCGGCCTGCTTTGGCCTGCAGCCCGGCTGCCTGCGGCAGGATGGGAGCCGCCAGATCGCCATCGCGGCCATGGTGGCCAACTTCACCAAGCCCACAGCCGACGCGCCCTCGCTGCTGCAGCATGACGAGGTGGAGACCTACTTCCATGAGTTTGGCCACGTGATGCACCAGCTCTGCTCCCAGGTGGGTGCGGGCCCGGGCAGGGGCAGGGGCAGGGGCACTCTGAGGCTCTGCCCCATCCCTGCAGGCGGAGTTCGCCATGTTCAGCGGGACCCACGTGGAGCGGGACTTTGTGGAGGCGCCGTCGCAGATGCTGGAGAACTGGGTGTGGGAGCAGGAGCCGCTGCTGCGGATGTCGCGGCACTACCGCACAGGCAGCGCCGTGCCCCGGGAGCTCCTGGAGAAGCTCATTGAGTCCCGGCAGGCCAACACAGGTGCACCCGCCCCGTCCGGGGAAGGGTGCTAAAGAGGCCAGCTCTCTCCTTCCCTCCCGCCCAGGCCTCTTCAACCTGCGCCAGATCGTCCTCGCCAAGGTGGACCAGGCCCTGCACACGCAGACGGACGCAGACCCCGCCGAGGAGTATGCGCGGCTCTGCCAGGAGATCCTCGGGGTCCCGGCCACGCCAGGTAGCCACCCTTGAGCCGGGCACACCCTGGAAACAGCGTGAACCCTGCCATGTGTCCGCCCCAGGAACCAACATGCCTGCAACCTTCGGCCATCTGGCAGGTGGCTACGACGCCCAGTACTACGGGTACCTGTGGAGCGAGGTGTATTCCATGGACATGTTCCACACGCGCTTCAAGCAGGAGGGTGTCCTGAACAGCAAGGTACGCGGGGACTGGGGACAGGGAGGGCGTCCCACCCGGCCACAGTGCCCTGTCTCCTCGGCAGGTTGGCATGGATTACAGAAGCTGCATCCTGAGACCCGGCGGTTCCGAGGATGCCAGCGCCATGCTGAGGCGCTTCCTGGGCCGTGACCCCAAGCAGGACGCCTTCCTCCTGAGCAAGGGGCTGCAGGTCGGGGGCTGCGAGCCCGAGCCGCAGGTCTGCTGAGGCCTGGCACTGCGACTGCCCAGTCTGGCCTGCGCTCCCGCCGCCCTGGTGCCTTAGCCCCCGGCACAGGATGGGGCAGGCTCTGGCACAGTGCCTGGGACTGGCAGGGTGGCTGAGCGGCTGTCTTGCCTCTTGTCATTGTCTGTCCCCACCCGGTCGTGGCCCACCCGGCTAGAGACGGCGTCCTCAAGGCATCTGGAGGGCTTTCGTGGCTGCCAGGGCCTGGTCTTTGTTGCACTAACACGTCTCCTCTCTGGGAAACGTCCCTTGTCAGGAGACGGCTCTTCTTTGAAATGAGGTCATTAAAAGGAAACAGAAAAAGAGAGAGGCTCCCTGGCCTGGTCACTGGCTCCTGCGCTTTTTTGGTCCGAGGACGGTGGGACGGCGGGTCAGGGTCCAGCCCTCGGGCTGTTGCCACACCAGGCCCTGGATTGGGGCTCAGGTCCTTGTGGGGGCGGGGGGTGGGGGAGTAAAGGGCTGGGAACCAGTTCTGCCAGCCAGGCCGGCCTGGGGGGTCTGAGAGACTTCGGCTTCCTGCATGCTTCTCACCTGTTGTCATTCTGGAACATTCCCCCCGCCCTGCTCAGCTCTGGCCATCAAGGACCAGGCTCCACTGGTCAGAGAGTCTGGAAAGTCAGGGCAGGCCCTGTGCGCACAGGCAGCCGGGGCGGGGCTGGGGGTCAGCAGCTGCCCACCCTCTCATCCACAGGGGAAGGCCGGGCTCACTCCAGCTTCCTAGGCAGAGTCTCTGGGGGTTCCTGTTGGACACAAGTGAACCAGGTGAACCAGGGCAGCTGCTGGAAGCTCGGCCATGGCCCTCATCCTCATGGCCTTGGGGACTGCCTGTGCCTGCCCTCCCTGGCGGCCCCACTCCCCTGGCTGTGGGCAACATGGCAAAGTCTTGATCGGGGGTGCAGGGTCGGGGGGGCGCTTCCTGGACCCTCCAACAGTGCTCAGAGATGCCTCAGGGATAGCTGTCGGCTGTGTCCCCACCTCCCGAGCAAGACAAGTGGATGCTCCCCGTCTCTTCAGTCCCAGTGCTCTGATGTTTTCTCCCGCGACTGTGAGTTTCTCAGGAGCCCCCCTCGTGCCCTGGGAGCGTCCCTCCCCAGTCTTAGTCCTCCACGAAGGACGCTGGTCAGCAGAACCTGTGACCCTGCTTCCCGAGGCCTATGGGTGGCCAGACATCCGCCTCGTCCTCACCTCCATTTGGACAGGACTCCGAGGGCTGTGCCATCTGCTTCAGCCCCTCCTGTCCCATTCCCACCCAGCCCAGGTCAGTGTGGCTGTGGCCACTGCCATGGGGCCTGCTTTGCACCTTACGCACGCCTGGCTCTGCTCCATGCACCTGCTTCTGTGTCTTTCCAACTCTGGGGGCTAAGGGGTGAGTCTTGTCTTTGCAGAGCTGGACGGCACAGCCTGTGGCCAGGAGGGTTATGCCAGCGAGGCGGGAATCCATAAGTGGGAACACCACAGTGGTCACGTTTCAGATACTCACAGCTCAGAGCGGGTCCCATAGCTTGCACCTGAAGCCCCAACTACTCAGGAGGCTGAGGCGGAAGGATTGCTTGAGCCCAGGAGGGCAAGGCCAGCCTGGGCAACGTGGCAAGACCCCATCTCTAAAAAAAATAAGTTCGGTGGGTGTGGGGCCAGTGCCTGTGGTCTGTTTTTTGGGAGGCTGAGGCAGGAGGATCGCTTGAGCCTAGGAGGTCAAGGCTGCAGTAAGCCGTGATCCCACCACTGCACTGCAGCCTGGGCAACAGAGCAAGACTGTCTCTAAAATAACAATAATAATAAAATACCTGGGGTTCAGAAAAGAAAAGCTGGAAGGCAAAGCCGACCGCACTGGGCAGAGGTGGAGATGGCAAGTCTGGGGGCTCCCTCATCTTCCCCTGCCCCGAGCCCTCAGGTGGCCTCCACCTGGTCCCCAGCGAAGTCCCAGTTGTGCAAGAGCACCCCAGCTGGGCCCTGGGCCATCACAGCCTTGTCACACACACAGCCTGGCCCATCACAGCAGAGCTGGGGTCACAGCCTTGGGCTGCTGGGCCGTGGGCGGATGGCCTGGACCATCCACACCCCACTCCCCTGGAAGTCACCAACTGGGCTTAGTTGCCGGATACCCCAGGCAGCCCCCCGCGGTGCTTCGCAAGTTGGGCCGCCTCCCCCAGCATGTCCCCTGCTCTGTGGACACCCAGGGATGTGGAGGTAGTAGCACAGAGTCTCGGTCCAGGGCCCTGTTCCCCAGGGAGCTGGGCGTCCTCAGAGCCTTCCCAAATGCCCACACCGGGGGCACCCGGGTTTCCCCAAACACTCCAGGACAGAGCGGGGGCTTTGATCACAGGGAGGGGGCTGCAGAGCTGCTGTGTCTCCTGGCTCCTCTGCCCCATGCTCCCCACTCAGGGCTCCAGCAGTGGGCTCAGAGGACAGTGTGGCATTAGCATCCCCTGCCCGTCCAGGTTGTCACTCTCCTTGGCCCCTTGCTGCTCCCCAGTGGAAAAAAAAGGGGGAAATAAAGAATCGTAAAAAATACATATATTGGAACCTGTATGTTTTGTGATCTTCG